TCAATGCGAGCCCAATAAAAAATCCCCCCCCTTTTTAACAAGCTAATTCCAAAATTCACCTAGAAATACAAAGGCCGTAGAATAAGCCAAAACAATCTTGGGAGAATAAGTTACAGGACTTAAAGATTTATTATAAAACTACATTAAATTAACATAGTTTGGTACTGGTATAAAGTTAGACAAAGACTACTCCCTCCCGCTCCTCAATCTGCCCCCATCCCTAGAACGTGCTGGCAGCTTTCTCCATCCGATCTGCAAGGGTTAAAGGGCGCTGAGGAAGGGCTGACCGACTGGGGTGGGAAACAAAGCGGCACTGAGATAACTTCAGGCCACCTTCCTCCCCTCAGTACCTTCGGATGAAAGGTTTCCCTTCTTGGTCTGGGAAGCCCACTAAGAAGAAAGCCTGGGCTGTGGCGTTCTGGGGAAGTGAATAGTACGGCCGCCGGGCGCGTCGCCCCAGGAACCAGAAGGCTTTTTGCCGCTATTAGTGCAGAATGACTTCCGGCAAGTCCCAGTCGTTTAGAATCCCCAGCCCAAAGATCGCGGGGATCCACGCGTCATCCGGGCCTCTGCTCCCGGAAGAGACCACGCAGCCGCTAAAGACGTAATGGAGGCGAAAGGGCTTGGCTAGCTGTGGCAGCCATGATAAAAACTAGGGAAAATGGGAGCTCGAAGTAGCTTCCGTTATTAACAGACATACAAACGCCCCTAACCGCCACACGTTCCTTAGGGATGACAGTACGTTACAAAAGTGCTTCTAAAGTACTACTGAAAGCTCCGTGGGAGTGCCCGCTGGCGTGGGCGCGGTGGAAGGGAGGAAGAACGTGTACGCCCCAGGCCTCCGTAACCATGGCTGCGAGGGGCGGGGACTGGGAGCGCGGGTCCTGGGCCGGGGTGCGGCTGGGAGGAATCGGTCCTCCACTGTCCCAGCCGGCCCCGCGCCGGCGTGTCGCCTCCCGTCCCCCTAGCAGCACGCTGCGTGGCTGCTCGCTGGCTATTTAGGACGGAAGCTCGGTTGGTGTTTCTCCAGAAGTTTCCCCCTTGGGCGGTGGTGGAGGTGGTAACCGTGATAGTAGCAGCTCCGGCGGCAGCAACAGCGACTACGAGGGATGGCGGCGGCTGCAGCAGGAACTGCAACATCCCAGAGGTGCATGTTTTTCTTTCCCTTTGGTATTTATTGAGCCCTGCTGAAGTCGTTGTTTTCCTGACAGGTTTTTCCAGAGCTTCTCGGATGCCCTAATCGACGAGGACCCCCAGGCGGCGTTAGAGGTGAGAGAGCCCATTTCTGCTTCCTCCACTCTTTTACTGACGCTCCACATGTTTGTTTTTGTAGGAGCTGACTAAGGCTTTGGAACAGAAACCAGATGATGCACAGTATTATTGTCAAAGAGCTTATTGTCACATTCTTCTTGGGAATTACTGTGGTAACGTTTCTTATAAAGTATATTGCCCCCTTATGTATTTCTGTATTTTGTACCTTCTGAATAGGGAAAAACTGAATACCTTGAGTAAAATTACATAGAAAATGTTAATGAGACAAGGAGGTGAATTTTGTGACACAGCTGTATTCATTGAAGAGCTTTAAGAAGGAAGCTAAATGTTAAGCCAAAAGGAAGGTACAAGAGTAATATTTATTTGAATTCTATCTAACTGACTAAAAACCCGTCTTTTTCTACACAGTTGCTGTTGCTGATGCAAAGAAGTCTCTAGAACTCAATCCAAATAATTCCACTGCTATGCTGAGAAAAGGGTATGCAGTAGCTACTCTTCTTGTTGAGCTTGTGTCTTAATTTGTTTTAAATATATTCATGCAGAATATGTGAATACCATGAAAAAAACTATGCTGCTGCCCTAGAAACTTTTACAGAAGGACAAAAATTAGATAGTAAGTATTAAAAATTATACTTTAATAAACTTGAGTGATGTTATAGTCAGTTTTTTCTTTCTAGGTGCAGATGCTAATTTCAGTGTCTGGATTAAAAGGTGTCAAGAAGCTCAGAATGGTATGTGGGTCTCCCTTGGTATTTGTTTCAATCCTGAAAATGTTTCCTTTTTATGTTTTAATAGGCTCAGAATCTGAGGTGGTAAGTCCAAAGTTTTCATTCTTCATGTTTTTTTTCAACTTACCAAAATCAATCTGCATCCCAGTGGACTCATCAGTCAAAAATCAAGTGAGTGTTTCTTTTTCATAAAACAATGCATGAGTTACCTAAGTTTCTTTTTTTTTTTTAATAGGTATGACTGGTATCAAACAGAATCTCAAGTAGTCATTACACTTATGATCAAGAATGTTCAGAAGAATGATGTAAATGTGGAATTTTCAGAAAAAGAGGTCAGTAGACTGAATCATTTTTCAATGTTGATACAAAATGTGATGCTAATTTTGTGTTCATTAGTTGTCTGCTTTGGTTAAACTTCCTTCTGGAGAGGATTACAATTTGAAACTGGAACTTCTTCATCCTATAATACCAGAACAGAGCACGTTTAAAGTACTTTCAACAAAGGTAAGACCATTGAAAAGTTTGTTACTAGTAATGAGTAATGGAGTTTATTTGGTGTTTCCTCCAGATTGAAATTAAACTGAAAAAGCCAGAGGCTGTGAGATGGGAAAAGCTAGAGGGGCAAGGAGATGTGCCTACGCCAAAACAATTCGTAGCAGGTTTGTTTTCTGGCCTTGATGAGCTTTATATTATTAATTACTTCTGCCTTTTTTTACTTCATAGATGTAAAGAACCTATATCCATCATCATCTCCTTATACAAGAAATTGGGATAAATTGGTTGGTGAGATCAAAGAAGAAGAAAAGAATGAAAAGTTGGAGGGAGATGCAGCTTTAAACAGATTATTTCAGCAGATCTATTCAGATGGTTCTGATGAAGTGAAACGTGCCATGAACAAATCCTTTGTAAGAATATAAACTTAAAGAAATATATATGGAGGAATTAATCTATTTTTATTTTTCATTGCAGATGGAGTCGGGTGGTACAGTTTTGAGTACCAACTGGTCTGATGTAGGTAAAAGGAAAGTTGAAATCAATCCTCCTGATGATATGGAATGGAAAAAGTACTAAATAAATTAATTTGCTCTCATCGTATTGTGTATATTCACCTAATGCCCATTGTGTATTGATATTGCATTCTTGAATTTTGAACACTGAATATCTTTTTGAAAGATTATACTTCTTTACCTCTTTGTGCTTTAGAAATTATTTTCCTTCAAGTGTTCAAGTCTAATGAAGAATGAAGATAACATTTTATCACTTCTGTCCTTAAAGGTTTCAGACATGGTGAAACTGAATAAAGCATGTCATTTGCTCCTAGATAGATTCATTCTATCTAGTTGTGGGGATGGAGAAATCTTTAATGGTATATTTTCGGTTATTGCCTTATTTTTGATACAGTATTCTGTCAGTAATTTATTAGACCTGGCAGCTTTGGGTGAGCTTAGATTTTTCACCTTCAGTGTTACATTGTGTTTGCTTTTAAAAACTGCTTTTGAATGGAGTTGTAAATACAATTTTTCTATGAAGATGTTTGGTTTATTTACCTTTTTCTTAAGTTTTTAATGAGAACTTTGAGAAATTATCACAGGGAATTCCCATGTAGTTCTTTTAATGGGAAGAATTTGTAAATTTAATTGCACTGAGATATTTTGGTCGTTACCTTGCAAGTTTCTGTATAAAACATAGATACCTGAGTTTTAACACACTGCAAGTTTATACTAAGGATAATCTGTGAAGGTAGGGCAAAGAAGGTTCTAGGAAAGCCCAACTCCACTTGCTTCTTTTATCACGACAGGATTCTTGAAATTACAGCATTGGTGGGTTTTTTGGTATTTTTTTTCTTTATTAGAAAATCTCTGTTGTCACGTCCCCATGATTACTTTGGTTTCATTGGTTTATGGTAACTGCTGTGAGAGTAAATTAATGTGTATATGTTTAGTATTTACTCTGTGCCTAGAATATATAGATATCATGAGAATACAAAAAATTAAAGACATGATTATTAACTTCAAAGAGCTTATAAATGTAGCAGGGAAAAAAAATAACATTCATGAAGGAACTGTGGAAAGATTGAATGCTGAACTCGGTATAAATACACTTTAGAGACAGGAAAATGTTCTGTGATTAAAATTGTTTACAGTCTAGGCTGTTATAAAGTATAGACTATGGATGACCTGTAGATCTGACTTTGTTTTCTCACCATGATTTTCTCAACTGTAATACCCCAGATGTTGGTCTCAGCTCTGTTAGGTGTCACTAACATTTTTATGGCAAAGCACTACTCTATACCCTCAGAGCAGGGGGAGTGGGAGGCAAACGGGTCATCATTTCAGCCTCCAAAACAGTAGGAATTCAGCTCCTTCCTTCTCGTCCTTTGTTGTGGGGTGTAGGGGAGTTACTAAGGAAAGTTTCAGTAAGGTGATACCAGATGGTGCCCAAACCTGTTGTTATAGCTTGTTTAAGCATTCTAGAGTTTTCACTTGTCCTTCTGTCCACTTAGAGCTACTAGATACATTTTTTTCTTCTTGAACACTGAAGGAAAAGGCAAAATTAAGTTTTGGTTGGATGGATTTCTAAAGTTTTCTTCTTAGGAAAATAGGATAGTGACTTTTGTATTCTGTATGTTAAATTTTCTCAGTACCATTAATCCTAAGATGAAGAGGAAGGCTATTGCTGCAGAGGCATAGTTGAGGACGTATAGCACTATACCAGAGACAAGAATGCTTAGCTCTAGCAAGTCTTCTGTCATTGACTACCTTCATAATCTTCAGCAGGTTTAGGCCTTTCTTAGTTCCTTTGTAAATAATCCATAGAGTCTTAGAGTTATAATTAAAGGTCCATGGTTCTAAATACAGAAGCATATTTTTGCCGCTTAACTTTTTCTTTCTTAAAGATGACACTATTAAAATAGCTGTTTCTGACCAGGTGCAGTAGCTCATGCTTGTAATCCCAGCATTTTGGGAGGCGGAGGTGGGCAGATCACCTGAGGTCAGGAGTTCAAGACCAGCCTGGCCAACATGGTGAAACCCTGTGTCTACTAAAAATGCAAAAATTAGCTGGGTGTAGTGGCATGCACCTGTAGTCCCAGCTACTTGGGAGGCTCAGGCAGGGAGAATTGCTTGAACCGGGAGGCAGGGGGTGCAGTGAGCCAAGATCATGCCACTGCACTCCAGCCTGGGCGACTCCATCTCAAAAAAAATAAATAGCTGTTTAAAAAAAAAAAATCTGGTACTATCTTTAGTTGGTTTTAAAGGATATATTATCTAGAATATGCTTACCCATTGGCTAGATTTGCTAAGTGTTGTGGGATTTGGGATTTTGCTGGTCTGAAGGGAGTTTGTAAAACACATGACTGAAAGCATTATAAAACATACCTTGTCAAATACATTAGATTCATTATAGGTCAAGGGAATTTTGAAAAGTAGGCTAGATTGCTGCCTAAGAATCCCACTCTAAAGTACTGCTTTGTTTAATCATTCTAGATAATGGAAGCTTGTAAGCCTCCAGAAAGTTAAAACAAAAAACTTCTTTCTGATTAAGAGCCTCTTAACTCTATCCTTATCCTCTGCTATCTCAATGTAGCTATTAATTGTTCCCTCTTTGTTTCTAGACTCCAATTTTCATTTCTCAAATTTTGGTTCTCAGTGCTGTTAGTATTAGTAGCCTTTTGTTTCTTCAGAATGTATGTATTTTTCCTCTTAAATGTTTCCTTTCCCTTTTAAGGTTAGTCCTGGAATACATGTTTTTCTTGGTCTTGTAGACTTCATCTCTTCTGATTTCCATAATAATTTGCACCTTGATGAATCCAGAATTCTCCCACTGTCTTCAAAGAATCTTGAATAGAATAATCTGCTTTTTGAACTCTGCTATCTAGTAATCTCTTTAGATATCTATACCACAAGTTTGAAACATCAAGGTCAATTTTGATAATTTCCTGTCTTATGTCTTAATACCCATTCAGAGTTGACTGCCAACTAACAAGCTCAGCCTTTAGCACTGGCACTTACTGGCCAATCTGTTTTCTGTCTATAGGGAGTGAAATGGAATGGAGAAAGAGGATGGCTTGCATTAATAACTCTAGTTTTTAAAAACATTTTTATTCCTTTTTTAAAAATTTGTTTAGAGACACGGTCTTCTTCTATCACCTAGGCTGGAGTGCAGTGGTGCGATCATGGCTCACTGTAGCCTCCAACTCCTAGGCTCAAGTAATCCTCTTTCCTCGGCTTCCCAAAGTGCTGGGATTACAGGTGTGAGTCACTGTGCCTGGCCCACATTTTCATTCTTGGCTCACTGTAGCCTTAATCTTTCAGGCTCAAATGATTCTCCCATCTCAGCCTCCCAAGTAGCTGGGACCACAGGCATGCATCACCACGACTGGCTAATTTTTGTATTTTTTTTGTAGAACCGGGTTTCACCATGTGCCCAGGCTGGTCTTGAACTTCTGGGCTCAAGTTATCTACCTGCCTCAGCCTACCCAAAGTGCTGGGATTACAGGAGTGAGCCACCATGCCCAGTTATGAACTTCAAGTAAATATTTAAAATGGAGATACATCACAATGCTATTATGAATAATTTAGATAGAAATTTTAATTTAGTTCAGTACTTAAATATTTTTTGGCTCTTCTTTCCCACTTTACCTTTCTCTATTCCTTCCTCAGTTATCTACATATCAGATTAGATTATTGATATCTGAGATATATCACTGACCCAGAGCAAAATTGCATATTAGTTTACCATCTAATCAGCCTAATGCACTTAAATTCCCTTGGAATCTTTCCTGTTCAGATTGGTGTGCATCTCTCTGAACTTGTAGCTTTACTGACATTTCCAAAAAAAGGTAGACGGTTTCTAGGTGGTGTGTGTTTTTGTTAGTTACTAGAGCCACTTACCCTTTGTAACTAGCTCTAAAGAAGTACATCTTTTGCTCATACCTGCTACTGTAACCATATGACAGTATGGATTTAAGTTATTTCTGCCTAGAGGAATTAGATGATAAAAGCTAAAAGGACAAAATACTGGTTTCTGTGCAGGGAAGGGTCATATGTAGTTTTAAATAAAAGGGTTCATCTCTTTTGATGTGGTTTCCCTTTCTCCATCTGTGCATTTTTTAAATCGTAAGATCATTTTACACACACCAAGAGATTTTATTTTGGGAACTTGTGGGGAAAATATTGATTTACCTACAAATGTTACTATTTGGAGCCATCCTTGTGATTGGTTTCTGAGATTAATTTAACTCTTAGCCTCACTTCCTACCTTAGTAAAGTTGCTCCTCCAAATCAGCTAAAATCATATACAATGAATGCTGACTCATTACTGCAAATAGTGGTAGTTACTGTGTACTAGCATTTCTTATGGATTGGGTGGCATTATCTCATTTTTAATCGCCCTTCAATAGCATCCCATTATTGCAAATCAGAAAGATGATGGGGCCAAAGTAAAGTTCTTTGCCCAGGTCACTCTACTAGTAAGTAATTGCAATAGCTGGGATTTGAACCCAGGCCTATCAGACTCCATTACCCATACTTCTGACAACTGCAATCCTCTCATCAGGTTAATAAGCTAGATGTGGAATGAATGATTTTTATTACCAAATCAGCTGACTGGAAATGAAGCAGAGAATATTCAAGTTAAAGAACTAATTCTTTTTTTTTTTTTTTTTGAGACAGTCTCACTCTGTCGTTCAGGGAAGGAATGCAGTGGTGCAATCTTGGCTCACTGCAACCTCCACCTCCCAGGTTCAAGTAATTCTTCTGCCTCAGCCTCCTGAGTAGCTGGGATTACAGGCATGGGCCGCCATGCCCAGCTAATTTTTGTATTTTTAGTAGAGACGAGGTTTCACCATGTTGGTCAGGCTGGTCTTGAACTCCTGACCTCATGATCCGCCCACCTTGGCCTCCCAAAATGCTGGGATTATAGGCGTGAGCCACTGTGCCCAGCCAAGAACTAATTCTTATATAGGAGCTGGGAAGATAAATTCCTAGAGATCCTCACTTTCTTAAGTAGGAAAGCTTATTAGGAATCCAAATCTTTTGCCTCATACTGGAAGTAATGCAAAGAAGTAGTCTGATTTTTGAGAGGGTGCTGTTTTTCTCAAATCTAGATCATTACAGAGAAACAGTGTACTTTTAACAACTGTTGCATGTGTAAGAAGACTGGTACATGATGCCAATGAAATTCTTTTTTTCCTTTAACTTGGGAGCTCTCATACCAGTTCCGTTGTACAAATGCTGAGATTGTTTCAAGGTTTTATTCCTACAGACATGTTAGGATTTGTGTATCACTGATTTCTCCAATAAAATTTGAATATTTCAGGTTATTTCCTTTTTCCTAACTTATGTTAGCATTTTGTATATATATATATATTTGAATTTTGGCTTGTCTGGAGTCTTAAATATTTGGTATGCCTTCACATTTGGATTTTTAGTTTTATTTTTACATTGAGACTTCTACCTATATCATTGACTTTATTTTTTCCTATGATTAAAGGATTCAGTTATACAAAAAGATGTTTCAGAAACACTGCTATTTACCTAAAGGTAATTTTCAGTTTCTTTAGAAGGAGTTAGGAAAATGGTCCTTAATACCTATATAGGGTTTTTTAAAAAACTGTACCCTATAATGCAGCCACAGAAGATCTAAATAATAAACAATTGCGCATACTATTAATATATATTTAGAGCTTTTGTTAAGTACATGAAAAGACAGTATTGCATAGTGGTTAAATGCATGGACTCTGAAGCCATCCTGTTTGGGATCATCCTGGCTACATTGCTTACTAGCTGTGTGACAATGGATATAGGTGCTTAATGTCTCTGTGCCTCAGTTTTTGTGTCTATGTAAAGGAGATAATAGGATCCCCCTCATGCCTCATGGTCTTAGTTGAATGAATTCATGTAACTCCACAGGTATCTTAATCCAGAAGGCTCAAAATACTAATGTTTTGTGTGTGTGTGTGTGTGTGCATGTGCATCTGTATGACAAGTGATATAAAACGTGACCTGAATTTATAATATGAATAGTCACATTTTGCAGCAGAAATATTAAATGTTTAATTATAGAATGCTAGCACTGATCCTGCTGAAATTGTTACAAAATACAGCAGTTGCCCCTTAACTGTGGCAGATACATTCCAAGACCCCCAGTACTGAATGCTGTATGTACATTTTTTATACATGTATACTTATGATAAAGTTTATAAATTAGGCACAGTAAGATATTAATAATAGAATATACAATATACCGCAATAAAACTTATGTGAACAGTTATTTTTGGACAGCAGTTGACTGTGGGTCACTGAAATTGTGGAAAGCAAAACCATGGATAAAGGGGAACTATTAATAGTCTATCTGTATTGCATTATCTTCTAAAATCCAAAATTCTGACTTCAAAAACTCATCTGAGGGTTTTGGAATTGTGTATCTATGTGTGTGAAGTGCAAAGAGCAGTGCTTCATGTGACAGATAACATCAGATGATCCTAGGCTGGAAGGTGGAAATCCTAGAGAAGATTTTTTTGTGTTGTAAGTTCAGTCTTTCAAGATGTGGAATTCTGTCTGAGGAAAGTATATCACCTAGTTAACAATTGTTACTGTAATTTATAAAATTTGTACTTTGGAGAGCATAAGAATTCATGAAAAGTTTTTAATAATTTTACTTAAACAGAGCTTAATTATGTAAGTATTGTCAGCACTTTATAAAGAATCGTAAAATAAAATAGTGGCAGAAAATATAAACTAGATGTAGAATGTTAAGGAACTTTCGGAAGTTCTCTGGTTTTCATTTCAATTTCAAAGCTCAAAACAGAAGGTAAAACTATTAGGATTTGTGAAAAATACAAGGTACAAAATCACGCAGTTTATAAACCACAGATTGTCTTGTTATTCCCATCAGTGAAAAGAAGCTGATATTTGTTTGTGTTTGTTTTTGTTTTTGTTTTTGAGACGGAGTCTTGCTCTGTCGCCCAGGCTGGAGTGCAGTGGCGCCATTTTGGCTCACTGCAAGCTCCGCCTCCCGGTTCACGCCATTCTCATGCCTCAGCCTCCCAAGTAGCTGGGACTACAGGCGTCCGCCACCATGCCCGGCTAATTTTTTGTATTTTTAGTAGAGACAAGAGTTTCACCGTGTTAGCCAGGATGGTCTCATCTCCTGATCTTGTGACCCGCCCGCCTCGGCCTCCCAAAGTGCTGGGATTACAGGCGTGAGCCACCATGCCCAGCCTGCTGGTAGATGTTTTTATGAGTTAATTCATCAATCTTATTATTCTTGCCCCAAATGAATCAGTGTGGAGCATATACAAGTGTGTAGACATTAATATGGGCTCACTGTCAGCTGGGAGTTCTCACAACTACCACTTTTTACTGATTATCTGTTTTCTAAACTTTTTCTGTGGCTTGAAGTGACTGAAAGTGAACACATTCATAAGTAATGAGCTTAGGCTGAGGATATATATCCAGTGGGGGATGAAACATGCTTAAGAAATTGAGTGCATTTCCTTTATTATTGTTATTATTTTGCTATTTCAAAACAATTGACTTTAAAAAATTATACTTCACCACAGAGACAGGTGTTGTTTTGTAATGGAAGGAGTAGTAACTTATGAATCTAGACTCTTAAAATCCCAGTTCTGATACTTTCATAATTGTGTGTTTTGAGGGCAAGTGACTTATCTGAACTTTTTTCTTTTTTATAACACTGGATGATAATTAACCCTCAGGATTGTGAGGATTTAATAACTAAGTCCTGACTCAAATTATGTTACCAATAAATGCTACTTAAATGTAAAGTCCTTGATTTATTTTTTCCCCTCAGTCCTGTTTAGTGTTGAAATTCTTCAAAGGAGGGTGAGTCTGGCATTTACCTGCTATTCAAGAGTTTTCAGAATTCAACCCCAGCCAAAATTTTTGGCCACATCTCTTGTCACTGCTTTGCTGTGTACTAAAGCTCCCAGACACACAAGAATCTTCTAGTCATGGTCAAACTTTTTCTGCAAAGGGCACTTACAGTCTATTGCATATTCTTTGTTTTTAGTGTTCAGACATCTGCTGTTTCTGAATATGTCGTGTATTTTCATTCCTTTTTCTGCCCCTCCTGGGCATCTCCAGTTTCCTACTGATGTGTCAAAACTGAGTTTGTATGCTACCTCCAGGAAAGCAGTCTAATCTTTTGCAACTCTGTTACTGACTTTTGTGGCATTGGATTGGGTTATTTGCTTATGGTTGAGACATCACTGGATCCTTTGATGGAGTCATACCAAAACCACAACATGTCATGAGCATGCTTGAGAGTGCTAATCTATTCCTTGTTTGTCAGACCAGTACATTACAGTTGGTTCATTTCTTCCCCCGTGTGACTGAGTTTCTTGAGGGCGCGGTCTAGCTTCCATCTTTGTATGTGTAGCACCTGGTACATAGAGAACAGGCTCCCAGAATTGGATGGATTTGCTCATGGTCTTATCACTGCACAGAATGCCCTTATTTTCTTCCATTCATTCTATGAGATCTCAATTAAAATGTCAGTACTCTTGTGGAACTCCCCTCTCCATGCCCTCTACTGAAATGCATTGCCACTCTAGTTGTGATGTGGGAGTGCCTTGTTTATGCCTCTATTTATGACACCTTCATGGTGTCACATGTTATAGGGTTAGTTGCGGCTGTGTCTGTTTTACCTTGTGTGTCTTGGTCAGTTAGTGTTATTTACTTAAGCTTTGGATCTTTGATACATAGCGTAGTGCCTTTCACATAGTATGTACTCAAATATTGGAAGTTACTCATCCCAAACCATAGTGTTTAAAATTGGGGTTTTTTAAAAATGTCAAGCCCTTAAAGTTGATCATTTATTTGTCAATGTAAATAGAATAGTAATTTGTTTTCAAAAAGATGAGGTCTTGCTGTGGTGCTCAGGCTGGAGTGCAGTGGCTGTTCACAGGCGTGATAATTGTGTGTTACAGCCTCAAAGTCCAGGGCTCGAGTGATCTTCTCACTTCAGCCTCCTGAGTAGCTGAGACTAGGCGTGCACCACCGTTTCTGACAGGATTTTAATTTTTAAGTAGGTTTTTAACCCACAGCCACGAGAGCTAATTTTAACTACATTGTTAGAGGTAGTAACAGTTATATAACTAATCAAAACCAGTGTGATATCCAAGTACTTTTTTTTTTTTTTTTTTTTGCTATTTAATTTTGAGATACCATTTTTTGGAGGGGTGTCCTGATTTATTTTATTTATTTTATTTATTTATTTTTATTTTTTATTTTTTTAGATAAGGTCTTGCTCTTGCCCAGGCTGGAATGTAATGGCATGGTCGCAGCTCACTGCAGCCTCCGTCTTCTGGGCTCAAGCAATCCTCCTTCCTCAGCCTCCTGAGTAGCTGGGACTACAGGTGTGTGCCACCACTCCCAGCTAATTTTTAAATTTTGTGTAGAGATGGGGTCTCCCTGCATTGCCCAGGTTGGTCTCTCAAACTCCTGGGTTCAAGCAGTCCTCCCACCTTGGCCTCCCAAAGTGTTGGGATTATAGGCGTAAGCCACTGTGCCCGGCTGTTTTTTGTTTTGTTTTGTTTTGTGTTTTAATTGAACGGACTGAAGTTTACTTTCTAACTAGGTTAGCCCTCCATTCATACAAAATTATGAGCCCAAATGTCTTGGGGAGAGTACAGGAGAGGCCAGATCTTAAAAGCCAGGAGTGGAATTAGGTTTGAGCATATGTAGCAATATGGAAACAAAGAGTGAGTCAATTTATAAGCATACCAATCTTCTTGGAGACAAAAGTTTGAATTGCTCACGTGTCCATTTTTTTTCTGGAATCCCTGAAGAAATTTTGAGATACTGAGTACTAGAAAACCCTCTTTGATGAGGGTTGTATACTTTATTTTTAAACAGTATCAACACCGTTGAGGCCCTTCAAGTCTTTGCAGTCAAAAGCCATACACTTTTTCTTTGAGTGAGCCTTTACTTTAAGGTATGTAGTAGAATAATATAGGTATCTGAAAAAGAACTTGGTTCATGACATCCACTCATTCATTTATGCACTTAGCAAATATTCATTGATTGCCAAATACGCATCAGACACTGAGCTAGGTGCTAGGTACTAGGTAAACAAAATTCCCTGCCTTCATGGAGCTTAGCTTGTGGTGGTGGAAAGAAGCCCTCAGCCTGAATACTCAACTTATGTCTGCCGTTTATTCCTTAACACATTAAACTATAGGTAATAGCATATGTTAGTCTAATCTTTGTTTAGCAAAGCTATTTCTTGTTCTGGAATATAAGTACAGTTACAGCAGAATAAGTACCAAGGCAAGATTGGAGAATGACCGGTTGTGAACAGGGACTTAGGAATATGTGTAGCATAGGATTTTATTTTAGAGTTGTTAAAATCAGATCAACAGAGCATGTTTTTATGGGCCATCTGACAAGACTAGAGGTAGCTTTGGAACCTCTTATTCCCTGGAATGCAAACATGTATTTGCATTTCATCCACTGTCAGTATGAGGAGACAAAAACGAAGTCAGGATTTTGGAGCTGGAATGGATCTTAAATACTATGTAGTCCAAACGTTTGGTTTTACAGATGCACTTTTTCCAGAGTGCTGTCATCTCATATACTTTTTTCTTCATACAGGTTTTTAATGTAACTCACTCAGATCGTTGGTGATAGACTCTCTCTTAAAACTTATTTATCCTAATCTTTTTTTTTTTTTTTTTTTTAAGAGACAGGGTTTTGCTCTGCTGTCCAGGCACACAATAGCTCACTGTAACCTCCAACTCCTGGAGTCAAGTGATCCTCCTGCCTCAGCCTCTCAGGTAGCTGGGACTGCACTACTAGTGCACTAAGCTAATTTTTAAATTTTTTTTGTAGAGACAGGGTCTTGCTGTGTTGCCCGGGCTGCTCTCTTAACTCCTGGCCTCAAGTAATCCTCTTGCCTTGGCTTCCCAAAGTGCTGGGATTACAGGCGTGAGCCACCATGCTTAGCTGATTTGCCCTAATCCTCTGCTGACATTCTGATATCGGACAACTAAAATTATAACATTGGGCAGCTATTTTGTATGATATATAGGGTAGTGGTTCTTAAGCTTATTGGTGAGTAACCTTCACTTGGGAAGCTTATTTTTAAAAATGTAGACCTTCATTACTTTCCTCCTGAGATTTTGAATCAGTACCTTTGAGAGAGGGTCCAGTAAATCTTTGTTTTGAATGAACTGATGGTTTTGAAGCAGGTGACCTGGAGGACTGCATGTAGAACACAGTGATGTCAAGGAGTAAAGGAGAGAACAGAAGTGAGATTAGCACTAATCACCTCTAATGCCTTATTTCCAGTAAAGTTTAGAGAAGAGGAAAAGCTACTTGGCTTGCTCCTTTGAAGGTTTTGTTTCCCTCTTAACACAGAAATTAAAAGGTAGAGGAGAGATGCTGAATGATGCTTTTTTTCTTCTTAATCTTGGGGGGTCATTATGATTAAGTTATTGAATCCATATCACCGTATGACAGCACATGATGAAAGAAAATCAAATGTTTGTTTCAATCAAAGTGAAACAAAATGAGAATAACTATTTGGGCAAAACACTTTTATCACTGCTAAGATATTACTAGAACTGAGCAGAGAAATACTCAGAGAGAGCCATGGCATAGTACTAATTAATAATGGGGTACCATTTAGCAACTGGAATATTCTCCGATGATGCCTGTTTAATTACCCATAGGTGCTAAGTGAATGTTAAAAATTACGGTGCTGGTTGAGTAGGCCGAGTAGAATTTGTGTTAGGGCACATCCCATGGAGATCTTTTTTACTGCTTAATTTTTTGGAGTTACCTCAGTAACTTAACAGGCAGGAATATGGTTTTAATGGAAAGGAAACCATTTGCCTTTAACAGCATTAGTCCCGCTAAGAGAAAGTTTTTGCTTGTCTAGTTTATTACAGGTCTTTGACTTTGTCAGTATATGGCAAATTTAGTATAAAAGATGATTAATTATCAAGGCTGATGAAATATAGGCAGCTGAAAAGAAAATTCTTAGCAATTCATACCTTAGAAGGAACCCTGAAGGACAGGACGCCATAGAAATCCTGTTTTTTTAAAAAAGTAATTTCAAGTAAGTTTGCAAATGCAATGCTAGTAAAAAGTATATAGAGGTATGTCTTTCACACTATCTTGTTACTATTAGAATTTTTGTAGCCATGTGCAGAGGAGAGAAAAGGTGTTGGATTTTCTGCAGTTCTGATTCAGTTCTAAGAATTTGGTGTGAAAAGAATGTTTGCAAAGGAGCAGGCACAAAGGTGAGAACAGGAATACGAAACACAACATCTGTAAATGACTAAATTCAGAGGGAATTTAGTGGGGCATATCTCTTAAATGGTTTTGAATAATTTGGTGTTTTAACCAATGACTTAATTTAACTTAGTGGGTATACTGTTCCCAGTCCCATTACTGATTTTTATTCCTCTGTGATAACATACACCCAAATAAAGACTGCTATGTATTTGACTTTAAAACTATAAAGATGTAAAAAAGGTTCACTAAGCCAAACACCTTAGAAAATAGCCTCAGCTATTTGCTATGTTTATATTATACCTGCATAAAAGTATTTATGTATAGATGTACTTACCTTACACAGTAAGTACCTAAAATTTGTAAATTGAATACTTTTGAATGTAAGCAGTTGAAGTAAAACCTGTAGTGAGTTCTTCAGTCAGTCAACACTAAACCTGTTTTGTAAATTTGATGCTAGTATTATACTGGACTTTCTCAAAATGAAGTACACCTATATATGCATATAGTATATGAGCATGTGTATTTGTACAAAAGCCCTTCAAAAGGAGTTCAGCTTTTATAAACACCAAAACACTCTCTGCCTGTAAAATGTTTTTGCTGAAATTTGTATCATTAACTCTCAAATTTACATCTTCATGTTTGAGATACGCTTTTAGGACTGTCTATGCATGTAGACTTTGGTCAACTCTCTCCTCCTCCCTCAATAAATCAGTTAACTTAAAAAATATATTGTGACCATTTTTATAAAATACATGTTCATAAAACAGATCAACATATTTAGCTTATACAGAAATAAAATTAAGTCAATCCACTCACAAAGAATTTCTATTTTGTAAAAATGTAGCTTGTATTTCAGTATAATAAAATCTGATGTAAGAAACTGTTGAGTGGGTTAAGTGGTTATTCTTAGTA